ACAGGAACTGTCATAGTGTTCAGTATTGGGTGGTGATAAGCCCATTGGATTGTCCCCTTGGGGGGATGAGCTAGGGGTGCAAGGAACACCTGATGAGTAGATAAGTGGAGCTCATGGTATTTCCTGAAAGATGCTAATCTATTTGCCAAACTTGGTCTTGAATGTACTGGGGGCTTCAAGGTATGGGTATATTTTTCTTGTGTCCTTGCAGTTAGCCCCCATGTCTTATGTGTGTCCTGAAAAAATAAGAGCCTGCCCAAGACTTTGGGCCTCTTGACAGAATTAACCACTTTTATACATCTGAGTTCTCTTGGTAAGTTCTTTAGCAGTGTTCAAAGTCTACTAGCTCGCATTAGTTTCTGTTGCTGCCAACAGATCTGAACTAATGCTAACAGATCCCCCTGAGGGATTCTTGATGGGCTGAGCAGCTGGCTGGAGCTAGTACTGACTGACATTCATTGTGATGAGGGCAGCTTTCTGGTACAGGATTCTAAGCTCTATGTTTTATATACATTTTCATCTGTACTTGCACCTCACTTTACACAAGAGGAAACTATGCAAAGTTAGCTGGATCGCTCAAGGTCACTTAGGTAAGTTGGCAAGTCCATGCTTCCCACTCAGCTCCTCAGGTCAGCAAGTCTACTTCTCTGCCTATTTTGTATACTCTCTTTAATATGTGCCTAGCTTTGGAAAGTCTAGAATGGGTCCCTGGTGCCTTTTTACTTTGAAGAAATCAGTTTCTGCCTCTTTTTGGAAAAGAAAACAAAGTGCAATTGTTTTTTACTGGAAAGTTACCCAATAGCATGAGGTGAACAGGACGTAGTTAGGCCTTCCTGTAAACAGAAAATCATATCAAAACACTATCTTCCCATCTGTTTCTCAATGCCTGCTACTTCTTGTAGATATTTCATTTCAGGAGAGCAGCAGTTAAACCCGTGGATTTTGTAGTTAGGAACCTGGGTTCAAACCCTCTTCCACTAATTGGCTATGTCTCTGGACAAGTTTTTTTTTTTTTTTTTTTTTAAACCCTTTCTGAACTTTCACTTTCTATGTCTACCTCAAAGAATTGTTGTGAGGCTTGAGATAATGCATTTGTAAAGGGTCTGCCAGATAGGAAGATGCTAGTTATGGATTTACAAGGTTGTTAAGGCTGTAAGAGTCTAAAACCTACAGTGAATCACAATGCATTTACCCCCACTGACTTGGACATAAGTGAAAACTAGCCAGAAGTCTCTTTTTCAAATTACTTACAGGTTATTCAATATAAAATTTTTGTAATGGATAATCTTATTTATCTAAACTAAAGCTTCCTGTTTATACACACTCCTGTTATTCTGGGATAAGATAAATGACCACAGTACCTTAATTTCTAGGTGGGTGCCTGTGATGGTTCATTGTAGGTAAGGACATTTTCTCTTTTTCAGCAGCTGTGTAGGTCCAGAGCCTCTGGGAGAGGAGGGGGGTAGCATGCACCCAGCAGGGGACTGAACTGGGAAACTCAAGGTTCTTTTTACTGTGGGGTAGTGAGCTGCCTTTCTGTGATCGGTTTCCCTAGGGATGTTGCTGTTCCCCTCCTTGCTATTCGCAGCTACATACAACGTGGCCAACCCCAGTAGGCTGATCCTATATATGATCAGTGCTGGTGCTGACTCTCAATAGCCCCACCCAAGCTGGCTATAGGTTTACAGATACATTAATTAGGCAACCTAAAATATTGATGCTGGTGTTGGTGTGACATAATGCTATGGCCAGAACTGAAACTTAGAGTTATAATTCATGTATTAGGGTTCTCCAGAGGGACAGAATTAGTAGGATATATGTATATATGAAAGGGAGGTTATTAGGGAGAACTGGCTCCCACAGTTAGAAGGCGAAGTCGCACAATAGGCCGTCTGCAAGCTGGGTTAGAGAGAAGCCAGTAGTGGCTCAGCCTGAGTTCAAAAACCTCAAAACTGGGGAAGCTGACAGTGCAGCCAGCCTTCAGTCTGTGGCCAAAGGCCCAAGAGCCCCTGGCAACCAACCCACTGGTGCAAGTCCTAGATTCCAAAGGCTGAAGAACCTGGAGTCTGATGTCCAAGAGCAGGAAGAGTGGAAGAAAGCCAGAAGACTCAGCAAACAAGGTAGACAGTGTCTACCACCATAGTGGCCATACCAAAGAGGCTACCGATTCCTTCCTGCTACCTGGATCCCTGAAGTTGCCCTGGTCTCTGCACCTTCTAAACCTAGTTCTTAAGAGCTTTCCATTACATGAGCTGTCTCAAAGCCCTCCAATAAATTCTCAGTGTAAGCTTCTGTTGCTTGTGGACAGAAAATTCTGACAGACCTACCCTATAAGTGTTACTGTCAGGATAACATGAGAACGCACAACAGTAAGTGGTCACTAAGTGTTAGCTACGGTTATTTTGCCCAAGGTAGCATGGCTAGTTGATGCCGGTTGATGGGGCTTAAACCCAGCTCCCTCATCTTCCAGGCCTCTGTACTCCCTATTCCACTAAACTACCTCTCAGGTTTATTTTTTTAAATTCTTACTCTGCAAGTACATAGGACCACATTTACCTGGGAAAACAAGAATAAAGGCTGCTCTGCATTTTTTAGAAACTTTTTTGAAAGGGAGATGGGAATGCCTGCACCCCCAAGTCCAGACCAACACAATGGTTAATTGAGATGAATAATAAAGGAAAGACTGTTCTGGGCTTCCCAGAATAGCTTGGTCCTTAAATTGTGGCACAAACAACCTCCTGTCAGAGCCAGCCTCCTGCCAGGAAGAGGGGTAGGAGACTAGAGGCCGTGTGTGCAGCCTTGCCCTGAAGGCTAGGGTGACAATTTGGAGGCTGTCCAAACACCCTGGCCTCTAGAGCTGGCCTGTCTATTTGAAATGCCGGCTCTGATGCTAATCGGCGACCCTCAGGCAAGTTACTTAACCTTACATGCCTCAGTTTTCTCATCTGGAAAATGAGAACCCTAGGTTTAGGGTTGTTAGAAAAGTTAAATGAGTTAAGACAAGTGCCTGGGACACAGTAGCCTCTTGTGTGTGTTTATCATTATGTCCTCAGCAGGTCGTAGAAGCAGCTTCTCAGGTGTGAGGCTGGCGCGATTATCTGGAGTGGGTTGGGTTTTCTAGGATGGACCCCCTGCTGCATTTTCCTCATTCATCCACCAGGGCTTAATGGGGAATCAAGGAATCCATGTGTAACTGTATAATAACTGTAGCCACACTCCAATGACCACCTACTAGTTGTCCCTGGCACTGCTTATACATATGTCCATCAAATCAATCCTATGAAGTAGATACTGTCTTCATTTTATAGATCAGAGACAATTGGGGTTCAGAGAGCTGATGTGATTTTCCCAGGGTCACAGAGAGTCCCAGATTCAGGCACAACTCTTGTATTCCAAGACACAACCACTACATGTCCAAAGGCTGCCCAGAGCCACCGGGCACGGCAAATTGTGACATATCCCTAAAGAGGCTGAGCACCTGGTCAGGATCTGATGGCTGACAGTGTGTCCAGATGCAGAGCTGGAGTGGGGGAGGGGAAGGGGGGCTCCTTGGGACAGAGAAGGCTTTCTGTGCTTTCTCTGAAGGGAGCAGTCTGAGGACCAAGGGAACCCGGCAAACAGCACCTCAGGTACTCCAGGCCCTCCTGGCTGGAGAGGGCTGTGGCAATGGAAAATTAGTGCCAACTGCAATGAGTCAGCCTCGGTTAAATAGAGAGTGAAGAATGCTGGACAGGAACCTCCACCCTCATGTCACATTTCTTCAGTGTGACCCTTCTGGCCCCTCTCCTCCTGACAGCGGAACAATGACTGCCCCGATAGGTGAGGCTGGAGGAAGAATCAGTCCTGTCCTTGGCAAGCTCTTCACTATGACAGTAAAGGCTCTCTGCCTGCTGCCAAGGCCTGTGACTTTCTAACCTGGCCTCACGCTGGGTAAGCTTAAGGTAGAGGTGCAGGATTAGCAAGCCCACCTGGCTACCAGGCCGACAGCTACATCTTTCAACTGACCCTGATCAACGAAGAGGGACTTGTGTCTCTCAGTTGGTTCCAAATGAAACCAGGGAGCAGGGGCGTTAGGAAGCTCCAACAGGATGGTACTTAATGGGGCATTTGAGTGGAGAGGTAGGTGACATAGTGCTTTGGAGCCCAGGGAGGGAAAGGTTCTGCTGAAGTTGAATTCAAGACTGTTCTTTCATCACAAACTTGAGTTTCCTGGACATTTGTTTGCAGAAACAACCGTAGGGTTTTGCCTTAACCTCGTGGGTTTATTATTACCTCATAGGGACTTTGCCTCCTGACAGCAGTTTATGGGTGTTCATTGTGGCACTTGAGTTTTCTTGCATACTTGTTAGAGAAACCAAGTTTGTCATCAACTTCTTATTTAACCCCCTGGCTATAACTTCATGGATTATGTTATAATTAAGCCATCCAGAGTAAAATCTGTTTAGATTATCTTGGAGTAAGGGGGAAAAAATCTGTAATTTTTTCTCCTCAACTAGATATATACATAAAAAATGATTGTATTGCTTCATTTAAAAAATATAACGCAAAATCTCTTTTCCTTCTAAGGGCCTTTAATATGTAATAACAAGAGCTAATGTTGAACACAAGCCATTGCCAGGTACTTAAACTGTCTCACTTAGTCTTGCCAACCTAAGCAAGTAGATGCCATTACTATTCCCATTATATTGATGAAAAAATGAGGTTGAGAAAGGTTCAGCCGCACAGCCAAATACATAGTGGATCCAGGGTTTGGTCCCAAGTCTTGAGTCCAAAACCCTGGTTCTTACCATTACTGTGGTTCTGTAGGGGTGAAAAAATTTTTCTTCTAATCTCTTAGGTTCAGAGCCTGGGGCCTGAGAATTAAACTGACAAAGACAGATTAACAGAAGACAAAGTTTATTACGCAGGTACATGGGGTTCTTACAGAAACAAAGTGAAACAATCCTCTTCTCCTTTGTCTGCCTCCCACAGTAGTGGATGAAAAATCAGACACTGATTTTCTCAGACTTCTTTGCTGTGGGCGCGGCCAGTGAGGCAATGAGGTAAGTCTGCTGGTGCAGGGGCCAGGTTTCTAGGAAATACTTTTCTCCCTCATGGGAGAAAGAGAGGAAGCCTGAAGTAAGCTTTCTTCTGCAGCCCTGGCCCGCTGCCTGTTCTGGATGAGGGTATGCTGGGATATGACAACGGAAGCCAGCGGGGTCGCAGAGCAAGAGCGAGGCGGTGGGCGGAGTCGAGGGACGGGAGGCGAGGCGAGGCGAGCCAGGGGGCGTGGCTTTCTAACTGCGGGGTGCGGCCAGCCGAGGTGGGCGGGGCCGCGTTCCGGGACGTGGTCGTCCGGGCTTTGGAACCCCGCCTGTTAGGGGCCGGGCTGAGGCGAAAGGGTGGGGCCGCGCTCCATCGGGGCGGGGCTTGTGGAACCTCGAAACCCCGGCGACTCGGGGCCTGAGCGCGCGTCTCCCGGCGCGGGGTTCCTCCCACGCAGACCCTCATTCAAACGATGCCAAAGGGGCGGCGCGGCAGCCACAGCCCCACCATGAGCCAGCGGTCGGCTCCGCCCCTCTATTTCCCGTCCCTGTACGACCGCGGCATCTCCTCGTCCCCGCTCAGCGACTTCAACATCTGGAAGAAGCTCTTCGTGCCGCTGAAGGCGGGCGGGGCGCCAGTGGGCGGGGCGGCGGGGGCCCGGTCCCTGTCCCAGGCGCTCCCCGCCCCGGCGCCCCCGCCCCCGCCACCACCCGGCCTGGGTCCCTCCAGCGAGCGCCCCTGGCCCTCGCCCTGGCCCTCCGGCCTGGCCTCCATCCCCTACGAGCCTCTGCGCTTCTTCTACTCACCGCCGCCGGGGCCTGAGGTGGTTGCCTCGCCCCTGGTCCCCTGCCCCTCGACCCCCAGGCTCGCCTCTGCCTCCCACCCGGAGGAGCTCTGCGAGCTGGAGATCCGGATTAAGGAGCTGGAGTTGCTCACCATCACTGGGGACGGCTTCGACTCCCAGAGCTGTGCGTGACCTCGCCAGGGCCACCGAGCCCAGATTACGGCTAAGTTTGTTTTGCTCTCCTGCAGACACATTCCTGAAGGCGCTAAAAGACGAAAAGTTACAAGGACTGAAGACCAAGCAACCTGGAAAGAAGTCGGCCTCTCTCTCCTGAGGAGCTGCCTACCAGAGCTTGGGCAGCCACCTCCTTAGGTGTTAGTGCTTAGATAATGTGTCCCATTTGTTGTCATTTCAAAGATGGTTATTTTCTGTTCTGTATTTACCGCTGTTCTTGTTGCTACCAGCATGTACTTCACATACAGTGCCCACTTTGTGTGGTAAATCTCATGGTCTCTCTCCTCTCTATGTGCTGCT